CCAATATGGCGAAACCCTGTCTCTACTTAAAAAATACGAAAATTAGCCGGGCGTGGTGGCGGACGCCTGTAATCCCAGCTACTCGGGAGGCTGAGGCAAGGAGAACTGCTTGAACCCGGAAGGCGGACGCTGCAGTGAGCCGAGATCGCGCCATTGCACTCCAGCCTGGGCAACAGAGCCAGACTCCTTAAAAAAAAAAAAAAACTCATAATACCTACTCATAGGGCTGTAATGGAGATTAAAGGAAACAAGAATGGTATGTAAAGCATCGGATACAAGGTAGGGAAGAACTCAACAGTGGCTTTTATTTAATGATGCTGAAGGTACCGATGAAACAGAGAAATAAAGGGATCAATCTTTCTGGGAGCTTCAGTTTCATTTATAAAAAGAAGAAGATGAGTTAGCATAACATTTCTAAGGCTCTTGCCACTTCTAAGACTGTGATCCTGGCATTTTATTATCTAGAGACCAGGCAGCGAGACATTGATGGGCAGTTGGTGTTAAAGTGAGAAAGGCGGTATCTGCGCAGACTGCAGGGTCGAACCATGAGCAAGCAATCGTATCTGCCACAACAGATAAGAACTGGGGCTGGCCGGCCTGACGACTCTCAACGGGTTAGACGCGGGCTACGATGACCTTCACGATCTTTTCTGGCAGCTACACGGCCACGCAGGGTGGGACTGCTCTGCCTACGAACAGCACTGTGTGCGAACACAGGGCCACGGTTAAGCCTCCCGGCTGCCTCCCCCAGGGAACACGACCCCTGAGAAGATTCCAGACAGTCTCGCAGAGGCACGGGGAAGGATGGAACAGAGCCGGGAGCTCGGTGGGAAGAGGGGCAGCCCGCACCGCCCCCGGGATGTCACCGGCGCTTCTGGGAAATGTAGTCCTTCGCCGCGTCCGCAGCCCTGGGCACTCGGAAGGAGGACTACAGTTCCCTTCAGCCTTGGGAATGCTTTGTGCAGCGCGCTTGCGCGGTGTGGCGGCCGATGCCGCTATAAAGGCTTGTTTTGCTGCAGGGCTCATGCTCGGGAGCGTGGTTGAGCGGCTGGCGCGGTTGTCCTGGAGCAGGGGCGCAGGTAGGTGATGGCTGCTGCCGCACCCCTGCCCTCCAGCTCGGTTGTCACGGGGATCACCCCTTTGCATTTCCTCGGGGCGTGGCGGGATGTGGCCAGGGCTGCGAGCAGTTCGGGGGACACTGGAGACTTGGGGAACGGCGTATGGCCTCCCCCTGGTCTCCTGCCGCCGCCTCCTAGGCCTGTGAGCCCGGGGTCTGGTGACGGGGTCGTGTGCTGGAAGACAGGCAGGTAGGATCGGGATGAGCGGGCAGGGACGCGGGCTACGTCCCTGGCCGCGGCCGCCAGGGGGCGCTGCGCCCGCGGGCCGTGGGTGTGGGTCGCGCTCGCCTGGGCAGGCCGGAGCGGGCTGTGGGAACGCCCTAGGGCCCGGGCATCCCAGGCGAAGCGGGTCTGAGAGAAACGCCCACCTGGGAGGCTGTGCAGCGGGTGGCTCGGGGCACCCTGCTCAACCCGCAGCGGAGCCGCCAGCGACCTTCGAAGTAAGTCATCCCCTTCGTTTTTGCAAGCGGGTAAATGGAGGTACGTGACATAAGCACGCGCAGCAAAGCCGTGGCTGTGCCGGGAACGCAGCCCAGATCTCTCCACGGTCATCCAGTGCTCTTTTCGCTTCTGCCACACAGAGCCGCGGGTGGCTTTGTGTTTATCACACAGGGGCCATTTGGTTTCTGCACAGACGGAGAGGCTGGAGGCAGGTGGGCACAGGAACGACGGGGAAAGTTTCAGGAGGTCTTGGAGGAGGAGATGGCTAGGTTTTACTGTGGTCCGCAGCGTGTATGAAAGGTGAGGCTGCTTGGAGACGCAACAAGTGGATTTATCCCTTTAGCGTGGTGTCTTCCTCGTGCAGCTTGAGGGCCTGGAGGTGATGGAAACCTACTCATGAGTGTTGGGATGACTGCAGCTTGCACACACCAGTCTGGTAATCCCGTGCAACTCTCCTCCTGCCATGCAGTTGAATCAGTATCATTGTGCAGGGAGAGTGTCTACACTTTTATCAGTGGAAAGAGAATCTTGGTAAAAAAGGGCAGCTGACTAAGTGGCCTCAACCCTATTGGGCACTTCTTTGGGGTTCTCCCACGTTGATTATTCTGCTTCTACCCTTGTACATGTCTGGACAACAGGTTTGTTTTTTACAAACAAAAATCCCTTCTCTTTCTTCCTCTCTTGATAGCTGAGGCAAGTGAGCATTTAAAAAAGATATTCCAACAACTTTAAAGGAGGACACGAGAAGATAGGGAAATATAAATAGTATCAGTAAAATGGCTGGCCTGGGGATCCATCCTTGCTTGCTTGCTTGCTTCAGACTGGGGCTTTGTTTCTTTCCAAACCTGTCAGGATTCCCAGCTCTTCGCCGGCCTCCACGTGGGGTGCCCTCTTTTATGTTCCAGATACACAGACGATGGTGTCCTTATGTTCAAGGCCACAGACAGTAACTTTGTGCCTACTTTGGGCCTGCCTGCTCTCCTGATTGTGCCTCTTTTTCCAGGAAAGTAGAGATGAGTGTGTTAGAGATAATGGAACACTGTTCCCCACACCCTTCATACATAGAATAACTTAGTCCCTTAGGATAGTTTAGCAGTGTCTACCACAGCAGTCACTGTAGGCACAAAACAGTCATTATTTGTGTCATAACAGGGAAGTCGTTTTGTCCCTGCCTCTCTCTGCTCCTGTGCTCCACTGATTCTACTTCATCCTTTGAAATAAAAGTGGTTGAAAGAATCTTTGGTTATCATGGGTGCTTAGATAATTAAGATTATGTTCGTGTTCTTCTTGATGTGGCATTTCATATTGTGGATGAGTTCCAGTGACCTCCTCTGTTTCAAACTGCTCACCGCCCCAACCCCCACCTTTTAAAAAGGTAGTACTAATCTTTTCCTCTTCCAGATAATCAGCTAAGCTAGGGAACCCTTGAAGGGGAAGGTTAGAATTTCGTGATTCCCGTAAGAAGGTTACTCTGATCTACAGCTACAGCTCAACACTGGGGACACTGGCAGATGCCAGGTCTGTTTATAGTTTAGCCTTAATGAGGTCTCAATGACGTGATTGCTGCACTCTGGCTTGGTGAGCCGCTGTTCTTTATGGTGTAGTTTGTCATTGGACAAGGTGACTTTTTTTTTTTTTTTAAAGATAAGTAACAGCTATATCAACTTAGGGTACTTGAACCAGAATTCTGAAAGGCAAGAAATCAAGCTTTCTTTGGACTGGAAACCTGTCTTTGCATAGGAGATTTAGTCCTTTTTATTCAGAGGATTAGTAAGTGTTCTCTTTTTATCTGACACTTTAAATAATCTATTTCTTGATGAATTTTTAATTTCAGGAATTCTGATGTGAAACTAACAGTCTGTGAGCCCTGGAACCTCCACTCAGAGAAGATGAAGGATATCGACATAGGAAAAGAGTATATCATCCCCAGTCCTGGGTATAGAAGTGTGAGGGAGAGAACCAGCACTTCTGGGACGCACAGAGACCGTGAAGATTCCAAGTTCAGGAGAACTCGACCGGTCAGTTTCCTTTCCTAAGAGTCTCTTACCTGGCTCTTGCCTTTCTCCCTATCTGCTGGAACAGTTGGAATGCCAAGATGCCTTGGAAACAGCAGCCCGAGCCGAGGGCCTCTCTCTTGATGCCTCCATGCATTCTCAGCTCAGAATCCTGGATGAGGAGCATCCCAAGGGAAAGTACCATCATGGCTTGAGTGCTCTGAAGCCCATCCGGACTACTTCCAAGTAAGATGCCGTGCTGAGTGATGACAGTGAAGATAGCTTTGTGATTTCGGTTTTCTCTCCTTAGACACCAGCACCCAGTGGACAATGCTGGGCTTTTTTCCTGTATGACTTTTTCGTGGCTTTCTTCTCTGGCCCGTGTGGCCCACAAGAAGGGGGAGCTCTCAATGGAAGACGTGTGGTCTCTGTCCAAGCACGAGTCTTCTGACGTGAACTGCAGAAGGTAGGCGCCTCTGGTCCACCCTCATCTCCCCCGATGTGTAACGAGGACGTGTGCCCTTGTTAAGACTAGAGAGACTGTGGCAAGAAGAGCTGAATGAAGTTGGGCCAGACGCTGCTTCCCTGCGAAGGGTTGTGTGGATCTTCTGCCGCACCAGGCTCATCCTGTCCATCGTGTGCCTGATGATCACGCAGCTGGCTGGCTTCAGTGGACCAGTAAGTTCTAACCATCCTTTCCGACAGTCTCCATGTTGACAGTGGTGTGTGTCTCTCCCTGTAGGCCTTCATGGTGAAACACCTCTTGGAGTATACCCAGGCAACAGAGTCTAACCTGCAGTACAGCTTGTTGTTAGTGCTGGGCCTCCTCCTGACGGAAATCGTGCGGTCTTGGTCGCTTGCACTGACTTGGGCATTGAATTACCGAACCGGTGTCCGCTTGCGGGGGGCCATCCTAACCATGGCATTTAAGAAGATCCTTAAGTTAAAGAACATTAAAGAGAAATCCCTGGGTGAGGTGAGTGAGGGGTGTTTGCTTCACAGCAGAGAAGGGTCCCCTCACTACTCTTTGTATCTTATAGCTCATCAACATTTGCTCCAACGATGGGCAGAGAATGTTTGAGGCAGCAGCCGTTGGCAGCCTGCTGGCTGGAGGACCCGTTGTTGCCATCTTAGGCATGATTTATAATGTAATTATTCTGGGACCAACAGGCTTCCTGGGATCAGCTGTTTTTATCCTCTTTTACCCAGCAATGGTGAGTAAGCCTCCCAGCTGAATCCTGGCAGCTTAATTTGGCGTGGCATCGCTTTTCCTTTCAGATGTTTGCATCACGGCTCACAGCATATTTCAGGAGAAAATGCGTGGCCGCCACGGATGAACGTGTCCAGAAGATGAATGAAGTTCTTACTTACATTAAATTTATCAAAATGTATGCCTGGGTCAAAGCATTTTCTCAGAGTGTTCAAAGTGAGTTTAAAGATTTTGTATGTGCATGTGGTTGCTTTGAAATTGGCTTGCTTTTTATTCATAGAAATCCGCGAGGAGGAGCGTCGGATATTGGAAAAAGCTGGGTACTTCCAGAGCATCACTGTGGGTGTGGCTCCCATTGTGGTGGTGATTGCCAGCGTGGTGACCTTCTCTGTTCATATGACCCTGGGCTTCGATCTGACAGCAGCACAGGTCAGGGAACCCTCAGGGATGGGGAACATTTTAGGCACAGTTTCTTCTCTTCTCCTATTTTCAGGCTTTCACAGTGGTGACAGTCTTCAATTCCATGACTTTTGCTTTGAAAGTAACACCGTTTTCAGTAAAGTCCCTCTCAGAAGCCTCAGTGGCTGTTGACAGATTTAAGGTAAGTGGCTCCTTCCCCTGCCCCCGTGTCAGCATCTTTGCACCTCTCTCACAACTCCTATCAGAGTTTGTTTCTAATGGAAGAGGTTCACATGATAAAGAACAAACCAGCCAGTCCTCACATCAAGATAGAGATGAAAAATGCCACCTTGGCATGGGACTCCTCCCACTCCAGTATCCAGAACTCGCCCAAGCTGACCCCCAAAATGAAAAAAGACAAGAGGGCTTCCAGGGGCAAGAAAGAGAAGGTGAGGCAGCTGCAGCGCACTGAGCATCAGGCGGTGCTGGCAGAGCAGAAAGGCCACCTCCTCCTGGACAGTGACGAGCGGCCCAGTCCCGAAGAGGAAGAAGGCAAGCACATCCACCTGGGCCACCTGCGCTTACAGAGGACACTGCACAGCATCGATCTGGAGATCCAAGAGGTAAGTGGTCCGCCCCCTGCCTCCCTGCCCGCAAATGACCCTCCTCTCTGTGTGCCTTGTCCAGGGTAAACTGGTTGGAATCTGTGGCAGTGTGGGAAGTGGAAAAACCTCTCTCATTTCAGCCATTTTAGGCCAGGTAAGATTTTTGTTATTGTCCTTTTCTGCTGCATGATGCCATTGGATGGTGTCTCTCTCCCTAGATGACGCTTCTAGAGGGCAGCATTGCAATCAGTGGAACCTTCGCTTATGTGGCCCAGCAGGCCTGGATCCTCAATGCTACTCTGAGAGACAACATCCTGTTTGGGAAGGAATATGATGAAGAAAGGCAAGGAATGTTTGGCTTCTGTCATGCTTTCCTGTCCCTGACGCTGTCTCTTTGTGTCCTCCAGATACAACTCTGTGCTGAACAGCTGCTGCCTGAGGCCTGACCTGGCCATTCTTCCCAGCAGCGACCTGACGGAGGTACAGGCCTTCCGCCCCTGACCAGGCATTTAGGAGGCTTCACCACACTTCTGGGCTCTTGTAGATTGGAGAGCGAGGAGCCAACCTGAGCGGTGGGCAGCGCCAGAGGATCAGCCTTGCCCGGGCCTTGTATAGTGACAGGAGCATCTACATCCTGGACGACCCCCTCAGTGCCTTAGATGCCCATGTGGGCAACCACATCTTCAATAGTGCTATCCGGAAACATCTCAAGTCCAAGACAGTTCTGTTTGTTACCCACCAGTTACAGGTATGGTTCTTTCTTCCCTCGGCTGCCTGCCTGCATATTGTGTTGTCTCTGCCTTTGCCTTCAGTACCTGGTTGACTGTGATGAAGTGATCTTCATGAAAGAGGGCTGTATTACGGAAAGAGGCACCCATGAGGAACTGATGAATTTAAATGGTGACTATGCTACCATTTTTAATAACCTGTTGCTGGGAGAGACACCGCCAGTTGAGGTAAGATCTGATGGTGTTTGCGTGTGTCCCCTGACTGGAGACTTTTTTTTTTAAATATTATTAGATCAATTCAAAAAAGGAAACCAGTGGTTCACAGAAGAAGTCACAAGACAAGGGTCCTAAAACAGGATCAGTAAAGAAGGAAAAAGCAGTAAAGCCAGAGGAAGGTAATGGCCTTTTTTGAAATTTTTAGATTTGTTCTGAGTCCATGTTTCTTTTTTTCTTACCTAGGGCAGCTTGTGCAGCTGGAAGAGAAAGGGCAGGGTTCAGTGCCCTGGTCAGTATATGGTGTCTACATCCAGGCTGCTGGGGGCCCCTTGGCATTCCTGGTTATTATGGCCCTTTTCATGCTGAATGTAGGCAGCACCGCCTTCAGCACCTGGTGGTTGAGTTACTGGATCAAGCAAGGAAGCGGGGTAAGGTTACTCATAAATGGGAAAGTTCTGTGGTCTGGCCTCATAGAACTTTGGCTTCAAACAGAACACCACTGTGACTCGAGGGAACGAGACCTCGGTGAGTGACAGCATGAAGGACAATCCTCATATGCAGTACTATGCCAGCATCTACGCCCTCTCCATGGCAGTCATGCTGATCCTGAAAGCCATTCGAGGAGTTGTCTTTGTCAAGGTATGCATTGGTGGGTGGTCTCTGCCCTCCTCGGGCCCTGACCACTCTGTGCTCTGCTCCTCAGGGCACGCTGCGAGCTTCCTCCCGGCTGCATGACGAGCTTTTCCGAAGGATCCTTCGAAGCCCTATGAAGTTTTTTGACACGACCCCCACAGGGAGGATTCTCAACAGGTTTTCCAAAGACATGGATGAAGGTATTTCTCACTGAGCCTTTTTTTAATACTCTTCTGACACTTGCTCCTTTATTTGTTTCCACAGTTGACGTGCGGCTGCCGTTCCAGGCCGAGATGTTCATCCAGAACGTTATCCTGGTGTTCTTCTGTGTGGGAATGATCGCAGGAGTCTTCCCGTGGTTCCTTGTGGCAGTGGGGCCCCTTGTCATCCTCTTTTCAGTCCTGCACATTGTCTCCAGGTAAATAGGAAGCGTTCATGTCTGCTGGGGCCGTGCTGTGACACGGAGCTCATTCTCTCTCCAGGGTCCTGATTCGGGAGCTGAAGCGTCTGGACAATATCACGCAGTCACCTTTCCTCTCCCACATCACGTCCAGCATACAGGGCCTTGCCACCATCCACGCCTACAATAAAGGGCAGGAGTTTCTGCACAGGTTTGTCCTGATGGGGGCTAGAGGCCTCAAAGTCTTTGCCCATTAAGTGTTGTCTTTCTCACAGATACCAGGAGCTGCTGGATGACAACCAAGCTCCTTTTTTTTTGTTTACGTGTGCGATGCGGTGGCTGGCTGTGCGGCTGGACCTCATCAGCATCGCCCTCATCACCACCACGGGGCTGATGATCGTTCTTATGCACGGGCAGATTCCCCCAGCCTATGCGGGTCTCGCCATCTCTTATGCTGTCCAGGTCAGTCTCTGGGATAGGAGCGTCATCTTTGCTTATCTCTTTGATTGTTGTTTTCCATTATCAGTTAACGGGGCTGTTCCAGTTTACGGTCAGACTGGCATCTGAGACAGAAGCTCGATTCACCTCGGTGGAGAGGATCAATCACTACATTAAGGTCAGACTGCTGTAGGCCTTTTACCGTGATCTTCAGTCTGAACTGGCCACCCTTGTCTCCCCAGACTCTGTCCTTGGAAGCACCTGCCAGAATTAAGAACAAGGCTCCCTCCCCTGACTGGCCCCAGGAGGGAGAGGTGACCTTTGAGAACGCAGAGATGAGGTACCGAGAAAACCTCCCTCTCGTCCTAAAGAAAGTATCCTTCACGATCAAACCTAAAGAGAAGATTGGCATTGTGGGGCGGACAGGATCAGGTAAGGATGTGCAAAGCCTTCTTTGAATCCATGCTCCTCTCTTGCATGTCTTCTGACTCATCAGGGAAGTCCTCGCTGGGGATGGCCCTCTTCCGTCTGGTGGAGTTATCTGGAGGCTGCATCAAGATTGATGGAGTGAGAATCAGTGATATTGGCCTTGCCGACCTCCGAAGCAAACTCTCTATCATTCCTCAAGAGCCGGTGCTGTTCAGTGGCACTGTCAGGTGAGGACCTGAGCACCTGCATGTCTCGTGCGGACCACTGAGAAATTCCTGTGTTTCTCCCTAGATCAAATTTGGACCCCTTCAACCAGTACACTGAAGACCAGATTTGGGATGCCCTGGAGAGGACACACATGAAAGAATGTGTAAGTGAAGAGCTTAGGGGAAGCCGTGCTGAACCCCTCTGATCTCTAGTTTCTTTCTCCCTAGATTGCTCAGCTACCTCTGAAACTTGAATCTGAAGTGATGGAGAATGGGGATAACTTCTCAGTGGGGGAACGGCAGCTCTTGTGCATAGCTAGAGCCCTGCTCCGCCACTGTAAGGTAAGGCAGTTTGGGGTTGGCAGCAGCAGAGATCGAGTTTCTTTCTCCTCTGCTTCTCTGGCAGATTCTGATTTTAGATGAAGCCACAGCTGCCATGGACACAGAGACAGACTTATTGATTCAAGAGACCATCCGAGAAGCATTTGCAGACTGTACCATGCTGACCATTGCCCATCGCCTGCACACGGTTCTAGGCTCCGATAGGATTATGGTGCTGGCCCAGGGACAGGTACCGAGTCCTTCAGGAACTTTGGCTTGGCACTGTGTCCTGACGGCGTCTCCTTCTTTTGCAGGTGGTGGAGTTTGACACCCCATCGGTCCTTCTGTCCAACGACAGTTCCCGATTCTATGCCATGTTTGCTGCTGCAGAGAACAAGGTCGCTGTCAAGGGCTGACTCCTCCCTGTTGACGAAGTCTCTTTTCTTTAGAGCATTGCCATTCCCTGCCTGGGGCGGGCCCCTCATCGCGTCCTCCTACCGAAACCTTGCCTTTCTCGATTTTATCTTTCGCACAGCAGTTCCGGATTGGCTTGTGTGTTTCACTTTTAGGGAGAGTCATATTTTGATTATTGTATTTATTCCATATTCATGTAAACAAAATTTAGTTTTTGTTCTTAATTGCACTCTAAAAGGTTCAGGGAACCGTTATTATAATTGTATCAGAGGCCTATAATGAAGCTTTATACGTGTAGCTATATCTATATATAATTCTGTACATAGCCTATATTTACAGTGAAAATGTAAGCTGTTTATTTTATATTAAAATAAGCACTGTGCTAATAACAGTGCATATTCCTTTCTATCATTTTTGTACAGTTTGCTGTACTAGAGATCTGGTTTTGCTATTAGACTGTAGGAAGAGTAGCATTTCATTCTTCTCTAGCTGGTGGTTTCACGGTGCCAGGTTTTCTGGGTGTCCAAAGGAAGACGTGTGGCAATAGTGGGCCCTCCGACAGCCCCCTCTGCCGCCTCCCCACGGCCGCTCCAGGGGTGGCTGGAGACGGGTGGGCGGCTGGAGACCATGCAGAGCGCCGTGAGTTCTCAGGGCTCCTGCCTTCTGTCCTGGTGTCACTTACTGTTTCTGTCAGGAGAGCAGCGGGGCGAAGCCCAGGCCCCTTTTCACTCCCTCCATCAAGAATGGGGATCACAGAGACATTCCTCCGAGCCGGGGAGTTTCTTTCCTGCCTTCTTCTTTTTGCTGTTGTTTCTAAACAAGAATCAGTCTATCCACAGAGAGTCCCACTGCCTCAGGTTCCTATGGCTGGCCACTGCACAGAGCTCTCCAGCTCCAAGACCTGTTGGTTCCAAGCCCTGGAGCCAACTGCTGCTTTTTGAGGTGGCACTTTTTCATTTGCCTATTCCCACACCTCCACAGTTCAGTGGCAGGGCTCAGGATTTCGTGGGTCTGTTTTCCTTTCTCACCGCAGTCGTCGCACAGTCTCTCTCTCTCTCTCCCCTCAAAGTCTGCAACTTTAAGCAGCTCTTGCTAATCAGTGTCTCACACTGGCGTAGAAGTTTTTGTACTGTAAAGAGACCTACCTCAGGTTGCTGGTTGCTGTGTGGTTTGGTGTGTTCCCGCAAACCCCCTTTGTGCTGTGGGGCTGGTAGCTCAGGTGGGCGTGGTCACTGCTGTCATCAATTGAATGGTCAGCGTTGCATGTCGTGACCAACTAGACATTCTGTCGCCTTAGCATGTTTGCTGAACACCTTGTGGAAGCAAAAATCTGAAAATGTGAATAAAATTATTTTGGATTTTGTAAAACTCTTCGTGTATCAAACAATTCTCTGGGAAGG